GGGTATGAATTTCTGCCTGTGTGTGTCTTCTTCTTTTTTTTTTTTTTTTTGAGATGAAGTCTTGCTCTGTCACCCAGGCTGGAGTGCAGTGGCGCTATCTTGGCTCACTGCAACCTCCACCTCCTGGGTTCAAGCAATTCTCCTGCCTCAGCCTCCCGAGTAGCTGGGATTACAGGCACCCGCCACCACACCCAGATAATTTTTGTATTTTTGGTAGATATGGGGTTTCACCATGTTGGTCAGGCTGGTTTTGAACCCCTGACTTCATGACCTGCCTGCCTTGGCCTCCCAAAGTGCTGGGATTACAGGCATGAGCCACCGCGCCCGGCCCATGGGTGTGAATTTCTGCCTGTGTGTGTCTTTTTAGCGTATGTGTGTCTCCATATCTGCCATCTGCAGGAGCACCTCAGTTTCATTATCTTGCTCCCTGTCTATTGGAGTGTATCTCTCTTCCTCTCTGTGTGACTTTTTGTGTTTATGTGTGTGTTTAGTGTGTGTCCATATTTTCCTGTTCTCTTGTGTCTCTCTGCTGTGTCTCTCTCTTTTTCTTTCTGTTTTTTGAGACGGAGTCTCCCTCTGTCACCCAGGCTGGAGTGCAGTGGTGCGATCTCGGCTCACTGCAACCTCTGCTTCTGAGGTTCAAACGATTCTCCTGCCTCAGCCTCCCGAGTAGCTGGAATTACAGACACATGCCACCATGCCCAGCTAATTTTGTATTTTTAATAGAGACGGGGTTTCACCATGTTGGCCAGGCTGGTCTTAAACTCTTGACCTTACGTGATCCACCCGCCTCGGCCTCCCAAAGTTTTTGGATTACAGGTGTGAGCCACCTCGCCCGGTCCTATCTCTCTTTCTTCTCTTTCTCCCTCTCACTTTGTTTCTCTTCTCTCTCTCTCTCCCGCCTCCTTCCCCCGTCTCCCCTCCCTTCCCCCCACCGCCCTCTTCATAGCTGAGCCTGTCCGGCAGTGCGGCGGATGTACGGATGATTCAGTGGCTGGCAGGAAGCCCGCCCTGCCCGCCCGCCAGTGTCAGTGGTGTTGGCATCAGCTTGGGCAGGTGTGCGGGCTCAGGATGGGGCGGCCGTGGTGAGGAACCCTGGACTCTCAGGTAAGCCTTTCCCAGGGGTGCCTCAGTCCTCATATTTTTTTTTTTTTTTGTATTTTTTTTGTAGAGATGGAATTTCACCGTGTTGCCTAGGCTGGTCTGGAGCTCTTGATCTCAAGCGATCCTCCCTGCCTCGGCCTCCCAACGTGCTGGGATTATAGGCGTGAGCCACCGCTCCTGGCCAGGGTCTGTTCCTAGTTGCAACAGTTCTTGGAAACCCACTCGAGAGGGCCACGCCTCCATTCACCAGGCCACGGTGGGTGGTGTGCGTATGTTTTGCTGAGGCCTGGTCATCACGCTGTGGCTCCAAGGCTGGGACCAGCCACAGACCGAGAAGCCGGTCAGGTGCCAGCCAGAGATTCAGGGCTCCCTCCCTCTGAACATCCTGTCTTTAGCCCATCCTTGGCATCCCAGCTCATGTCATCCCAGCCACCTGCAGCAGTGCCCTAGGGCCCCATCCCTCTGCGGATCATGCTCTTGGGCCACCTCCTCCAAGAAGCCTTCCCTGACCTCCCTCCTCCCAGCTCCCACCACAGGCAGAATCTGGGCTTGCAGTTGTTTCAGGAATGGAAGCCCCATTCCCAGGTCCTGGGGGGACCCCAAGGCAGGAGGTGGGCGGCCCCTTGCTCACGGGCACCTCCCATTTCAGCATCACAAGAGGCAACACCAGGAGCCAACATGAGCTCGGGGACTGAACTGCTGTGGCCCGGAGCAGCGCTGCTGGTGCTGTTGGGGGTGGCAGCCAGTCTGTGTGTGCGCTGCTCACGCCCAGGTAAGCGGGGGTCTCGGGGACGTGATGGGGAGGACCCTTTGCTAATCCTGGCCTTTTCTTGCAGGTGCAAAGAGGTCAGAGAAAATCTACCAGCAGAGAAGTCTGTGAGTTGCCTCGATGTCCCTAGCCTGGTGTAGCCCAGGCTCAGCACAGCCCATGCATTTCCAGGCGTGAGGACCAACAGAGCTTTACGGGGTCCCGGACCTACTCCTGTGAGTCTCCAAGTGTCCCCGGGTTGGGCTCTCCAGCCAACACCCCACTTCTTGCCCTTTGTAGTGGTCGGGCAGGCATGGCCAGGACCCCTGGCGGACATGGCACCCACAAGGTAGGTCACAGTCCCCCAGGAAGTGACAAGAATCCTTTAACTCCCTCCTTCCCCCTCCCTGCAGGAAGGACAAGCTGTTGCAATTCTACCCCAGCCTGGAGGGTGAGTGGCACAGGGCAGGGACAGGGACAGGCGGAGAAAGCAATTAGCTGGGTCTTTCTTCCAGATCCAGCATCTTCCAGGTACCAGAACTTCAGCAAAGGTAGGTAGGCTCCTGGAGAAAGGGGGAGGCCAGGCTCAGGCCCAATTCTCGCCTCCTCCCGCAGGAAGCAGACACGGGTCGGAGGAAGCCTACATGTGAGTGACCTTGATCCTGTCCCCCCTGCCTCGAAACCTGTGTTGTATATGTTTTCTTGGCCAGAGACCCCATTGCCATGGAGTATTACAACTGGGGGCGGTTCTCGAAGCCCCCAGAAGGTGAGGCGAAGGACAAAGCCGGAGGTGGAGGACACCCCCGTGCCCACTCCTCTCTCTCCTGCAGATGATGATGCCAATTCCTACGAGAATGTGCTCATTTGCAAGCAGAAAACCACAGAGACAGGTGAGGCTGCCCAGCCAGAGGCAGGCTGGGGCAGCCAAGGGGGGCCTATTCTCCCTCTCTGCAGGTGCCCAGCAGGAGGGCATAGGTGGCCTCTGCAGAGGGGACCTCAGCCTGTCACTGGCCCTGAAGACTGGCCCCACTTCTGGTCTCTGTCCCTCTGCCTCCCCGGAAGAAGATGAGGAATCTGAGGATTATCAGAACTCAGCATCCATCCATCAGTGGCGCGAGTCCAGGAAGGTCATGGGTAGGTGGCCGGGAGAAGAGGCAGGGTGGTCCACTCGATGACCTGTCTGCCCGCTGGTCCACAGGGCAACTCCAGAGAGAAGCATCCCCTGGCCCGGTGGGAAGCCCAGACGAGGAGGACGGGGAACCGGATTACGTGAATGGGGAGGTGGCAGCCACAGAAGCCTAGGGCAGACCAAGAAGAAAGGTACAGCCCCTGCTCTCCAGCTGCCGTGGGCCCCTCCTTCTACAAACTTTCCTCTTCATTTAAGGAGCCAAGGCAAAGAGGGACCACTGTGCTCATGGACCCATCGCTGCCTTCCAAGGACCATTTCCCAGAGCTACTCAACTTTTAAGCCCCTGCCATGGTTGCTCCTGGAAGGAGAACCAGCCACCCTGAGGACCACCTGGCCATGCGTGCACAGCCTGGGAAAAGACAGTTACTCACGGGAGCTGCAGGCCCGTCACCAAGCCCTCTCCCGACCCAGGCTTTGTGGGGCAGGCACCTGGTACCAAGGGTAACCCGGCTCCTGGTATGGACGGATGCGCAGGATTTAGGATAAGCTGTCACCCAGTCCCCATAACAAAACCACTGTCCAACACTGGTATCTGTGTTCTTTTGTGCTATGAATTTGGATTCCTAATTGCTATTGTTGGTTGCTGGGGTTTTAAATGATTGATAAGCTTGTACAGTTAACTTATAGAGGGGGAGCCATATTTAACATTCTGGATTTCAGAGTAGAGATTTCTGTGTTGTCTCCTAGAAAGCATTACATGTAGTTTATTTCAGCATCCTTGTTGGGTGGGGCCCTGGCTCTCTTCCCCTTTGGTGGGACCTCCCCTTTCTTTGGGCTTCAGTTCACTCAGGAAGAAATGAGGCTGTCGCCATCTTTATGTGCTTCCAGTGGAAATGTCACTTGCTACAGACAATAGTGCATGAGAGTCTAGAGAAGTAGTGACCAGAACAGGGCAGAGTAGGTCCCCTCCATGGCCCTGAATCCTCCTCTGCTCCAGGGCTGGCCTCTGCAGAGCTGATTAAACAGTGTTGTGACTGTCTCATGGGAAGAGCTGGGGCCCAGAGGGACCTTGAGTCAGAAATGTTGCCAGAAAAAGTATCTCCTCCAACCAAAACATCTCAATAAAACCATTTTAGTTGAAAAGCAGTGATTATCCTGTGTCTCCTTTCTCCTGCTTC